GATCAGGAGATTGAGACCATCCTGGCCAAAATGGTGAAACCTCGTCTCTGCTAAAAATACAAAAGTTAGCTGGGGGTGGTAGCGCGCGCCTGTAGTCCCAGCTACTCGGGAGGCTGAGGCAGGAGAATCGCTTGAACCAGGGAGTCGGAGGTTGCAGTGAGCCAAGATCGCGCCGCTGCACTCCAGCCTGGCGACAGAGGGAGACTCCATCTCAAAAAAAAAAAAAAAAAAAAAGTTAACATCTCATCCAAATTTGCACCGAGTAGGAAAACAAAAGTTTAAAACATGAAACAGATGTTACTGAGGCCGAAAGGGTCTCCCAGGCCTGGGAGTCTGCAGCTTTTATGCAATTCTGCCCTCTGGCCACCGCCAGGGAAGAAAGGTTGTCTCCGTCTGCTGCATCGCCTTTGCCCAGCAATGAAGCCCCCAAGACAGCGGCAGCCGGTTGCCTGAACCTTCCTATCCTTGGGGGCACCCAGTGCAGGTGGATGACCCGACTCAACCTCCGCCAGGGCACCCTCGGGGCAGGACGGGTAGCAAGGAGGGGACAGAGATCGGCCCCAGGAGACCACGGAAGATCGCGCTCCTGGGGCCAACTTCAGCAGCGAGAGGCGGCCTTTGCCCACCGCCTCATCCCACCACGCCGCGGTCCTCCAAGAACCTTCCCAGCGGTTCTCTCCTCCTCTCAGGAGTAGAGGCCCTCTGAGACCGACGGGGAGGGACGGCTCGGGCCGGTCATCCGAGGGGCCGCACGGATTCCCTCCTCCGCCCAGCTCCACCCCCTCGAGGGGCGGCGGTCCGGGAGTGGCGACCCGGCTCCCCCATGGCGCGCGCCGTCGGGGCCCCTGGCCAGGCTCCGAGCGGGGTTGGCGGGGAGGGGAGGCGGGAGCGAGGGCGGGCGGTGGGAGGTGGGGGCGGGAAGGTCCGAAGGCGGCGGCCTGAGGCTGCACCGGGCACGGGTCGGCCGCAATCCAGCCTGGGCGGAGCCGGAGTTGCGAGCCGCTGCCTAGAGGCCGAGGAGCTCACAGCTATGGGCTGGAGGCCCCGGAGAGCTCGGGGGACCCCGTTGCTGCTGCTGCTACTACTGCTGCTGCTCTGGCCAGTGCCAGGCGCCGGGGTGCTTCAAGGTGAGGACGCGGGCGGGGTGCGCCCTGAGGGGCCCCCTCACCCTGTGCTCTGTCTTTACTCCAGGACATATCCCTGGGCAGCCAGTCACCCCGCACTGGGTCCTGGATGGACAACCCTGGCGCACCGTCAGCCTGGAGGAGCCGGTCAGTGCCATGTCTCCCCGCCCTCCACAGGGACCATCTCAGCTCCACACATTTTCTTGCCCAGGTCTCGAAGCCAGACATGGGGCTGGTGGCCCTGGAGGCTGAAGGCCAGGAGCTCCTGCTTGAGCTGGAGAAGAACCAGTGAGTGCCAGGCTGGGGTAGGGCTGGGAGGAAATTCAGTGTTCCCTGTAACACCCCCTCTCAGCAGGCTGCTGGCCCCAGGATACATAGAAACCCACTACGGCCCAGATGGGCAGCCAGTGGTGCTGGCCCCCAACCACACGGTGAGATGCTTCCATGGGCTCTGGGATGCACCGCCAGAGGTACCCCCCCACCATTCCTACCCCTACTCCTCCTGAGATTTGGGGCTGGCCCCTTCCTCCCTAGGATCATTGCCACTACCAAGGGCGAGTAAGGGGCTTCCCCGACTCCTGGGTAGTCCTCTGCACCTGCTCTGGGATGAGGTGAGCTCTGGGAGAGGAGGCTGGGCCTGGGACTCACACCCGCTCCTACCCCTCTGCACCCTAGTGGCCTGATCACCCTCAGCAGGAATGCCAGCTATTATCTGCGTCCCTGGCCACCCCGGGGCTCCAAGGACTTCTCAACCCACGAGATCTTTCGGATGGAGCAGCTGCTCACCTGGAAAGGAACCTGTGGCCACAGGGATCCTGGGAACAAAGCGGGCATGACCAGCCTTCCTGGTGGTCCCCAGAGCAGGGTCAGGGGCATCGATCGGATGGGAGTGGGAATTCCACTCAGGGTCCCCATTTGCACCTCCGCAGGGCAGGCGAGAAGCGCGCAGGACCCGGAAGTACCTGGAACTGTACATTGTGGCAGACCACACCCTGGTGAGGAGAGACCCCAGGGGTTGGCGGGGTCACCCTCAAGCCACCGGGATTTCTGCCTTCCCAGTTCTTGACTCGGCACCGAAACTTGAACCACACCAAACAGCGTCTCCTGGAAGTCGCCAACTACGTGGACCAGGTTGGGGGCGGCGGGGAGAGAGCGGTGATGGGCTGTCCCGGCTTCAGCCCCGCCTCGCCCTCAGCTTCTCAGGACTCTGGACATTCAGGTGGCGCTGACCGGCCTGGAGGTGTGGACCGAGCGGGACCGCAGCCGCGTCACGCAGGACGCCAACGCCACGCTCTGGGCCTTCCTGCAGTGGCGCCGGGGGCTGTGGGCGCAGCGGCCCCACGACTCCGCGCAGCTGCTCACGTGGGTGCCTCTGACCCGGACGCGGGTCCCGGCCCCGCCTGGTCACGCCGCGCTCCGCCCCCAGGGGCCGCGCCTTCCAGGGCGCCACAGTGGGCCTGGCGCCCGTCGAGGGCATGTGCCGCGCCGAGAGCTCGGGAGGCGTGAGCACGGTGAGCCCCGCGGGCGGGGGCGAGGGAGAGACGCCGCAGTGACCGCCCTCCCACGGCCCCCCAGGACCACTCGGAGCTCCCCATCGGCGCCGCAGCCACCATGGCCCATGAGATCGGCCACAGCCTCGGCCTCAGCCACGACCCCGACGGCTGCTGCGTGGAGGCTGCGGCCGAGTCCGGAGGCTGCGTCATGGCTGCGGCCACCGGGTACGCGGGTGGGGGGTCGGGGCTGCGGCGGGCTCCATGCCCAATGCCCTCCCCGTGCCGGTAGGCACCCGTTTCCGCGCGTGTTCAGCGCCTGCAGCCGCCGCCAGCTGCGCGCCTTCTTCCGCAAGGGGGGCGGCGCTTGCCTCTCCAATGCCCCGGACCCCGGACTCCCGGTGCCGCCGGCGCTCTGCGGGAACGGCTTCGTGGAAGCGGGCGAGGAGTGTGACTGCGGCCCTGGCCAGGTTAAGTCGGCTCGCCCGGCCCCCACTTGCCCCACCTGGGCCCTTCTTGCCTTTCTGGTCCCAGGAGTGCCGCGACCTCTGCTGCTTTGCTCACAACTGCTCGCTGCGCCCGGGGGCCCAGTGCGCCCACGGGGACTGCTGCGTGCGCTGCCTGGTGAGGGCATGGAAGGTTCAGGGTGAGGGTTTTCTGCCTTCCCCACCACCCGTCACCTGCGCAGCTGAAGCCGGCTGGAGCGCTGTGCCGCCAGGCCATGGGTGACTGTGACCTCCCTGAGTTTTGCACGGGCACCTCCTCCCACTGTCCCCCAGACGTTTACCTACTGGACGGCTCACCCTGTGCCAGGGGCAGTGGCTACTGCTGGGATGGCGCATGTCCCACGCTGGAGCAGCAGTGCCAGCAGCTCTGGGGGCCTGGTGAGAGGACACGAGCACCCTTGCACCCTGCCAGCTGCCCCCAGCCTGGCCCATGCTTCCTCAGGCTCCCACCCAGCTCCCGAGGCCTGTTTCCAGGTGGTGAACTCTGCGGGAGATGCTCATGGAAACTGCGGCCAGGACAGCGAGGGCCACTTCCTGCCCTGTGCAGGGAGGTAGGGAGTGGAGCTGAGTGGAGGGAGCAGAACAGCTGTTGACCCCCCTCTACTTCCTCCCCAGGGATGCCCTGTGTGGGAAGCTGCAGTGCCAGGGTGGAAAGCCCAGCCTGCTCGCACCGCACATGGTGCCAGTGGACTCTACCGTTCACCTAGATGGCCAGGAAGTGACTTGTCGGGGAGCCTTGGCACTCCCCAGTGCCCAGCTGGACCTGCTTGGCCTGGGCCTGGTAGAGCCAGGCACCCAGTGTGGACCTAGAATGGTGAGCTCTGCCCACCCGACCCCTCCTTGCCGGTCCCCCTCACTGCCTGGTGCACTGCCCGTAGGTGTGCCAGAGCAGGCGCTGCAGGAAGAATGCCTTCCAGGAGCTTCAGCGCTGCCTGACTGCCTGCCACAGCCACGGGGTGAGAGCCCGAGGAGTGGGGGTGACCTTGGGCCTACGTGACCCTCCTCTTCTCTTCTCTGCAGGTTTGCAATAGCAACCATAACTGCCACTGTGCTCCAGGCTGGGCTCCACCCTTCTGTGACAAGCCAGGCTTTGGTGGCAGCATGGACAGTGGCCCTGTGCAGGCTGAAAGTATGCCAGTGGGGGGCATGTGGGCAGGAGCTGGACTCAGCGCCCCTTCCCCCAATCCCCGCAGACCATGACACCTTCCTGCTGGCCATGCTCCTCAGCGTCCTGCTGCCTCTGCTCCCAGGGGCCGGCCTGGCCTGGTGTTGCTACCGACTCCCAGGAGCCCATCTGCAGCGATGCAGCTGGGGCTGCAGAAGGGACCCTGCGTGCAGTGGGTAGGCTCCGAGCGCCTGCTTCCTGAGCCTACCCAACCTCCTGGACTCTTATCACGTTGCTCAGCCCCAAAGATGGCCCACACAGGGACCACCCCCTGGGCGGCGTTCACCCCATGGAGTTGGGCCCCACAGCCACTGGACAGCCCTGGCCCCTGGGTGAGTGAGGCACCAGGGGGAGGTGGAGAGGGTCACAACATTTACCCTCCACCATTTCTCCCAGACCCTGAGAACTCTCATGAGCCCAGCAGCCACCCTGAGAAGCCTCTGCCAGCAGTCTCGCCTGACCCCCAAGGTAGGCAGGGACCTGGATTCAAAGCCTCCCCCCTTAGGGGACAACATATCCTCCTCATTCTCAGCAGATCAAGTCCAGATGCCAAGATCCTGCCTCTGGTGAGAGGTAGCTCCTAAAATGAACAGATTTAAAGACAGGTGGCCACTGACAGCCACTCCAGGAACTTGAACTGCAGGGGCAGAGCCAGTGAATCACCGGACCTCCAGCACCTGCAGGCAGCTTGGAAGTTTCTTCCCCGAGTGGAGCTTCGACCCACCCACTCCAGGAACCCAGAGCCACATTAGAAGTTCCTGAGGGCTGGAGAACACTGCTGGGCACACTCTCCAGCTCAATAAACCATCAGTCCCAGAAGCAAAGGTCACACAGCCCCTGACCTCCCTCACCAGTGGAGGCTGGGTAGTGCTGGCCATCCCAAAAGGGCTCTGTCCTGGGAGTCTGGTGTGTCTCCTACATGCAATTTCCACGGACCCAGCTCTGTGGAGGGCATGACTGCTGGCCAGAAGCTAGTGGTCCTGGGGCCCTATGGTTCGACTGAGTCCACACTCCCCTGGAGCCTGGCTGGCCTCTGCAAACAAACATAATTTTGGGGACCTTCCTTCCTGTTTCTTCCCACCCTGTCTTCTCCCCTAGGTGGTTCCTGAGCCCCCACCCCCAATCCCAGTGCTACACCTGAGGTTCTGGAGCTCAGAATCTGACAGCCTCTCCCCCATTCTGTGTGTGTCGGGGGGACAGAGGGAACCATTTAAGAAAAGATACCAAAGTAGAAGTCAAAAGAAAGACATGTTGGCTATAGGCGTGGTGGCTCATGCCTATAATCCCAGCACTTTGGGAAGCCGGGGTAGGAGGATCACCAGAGGCCAGCAGGTCCACACCAGCCTGGGCAACACAGCAAGACACCGCATCTACAGAAAAATTTTAAAATTAGCTGGGCGTGGTGGTGTGTACCTGTAGGCCTAGCTGCTCAGGAGGCTGAAGCAGGAGGATCACTTGAGCCTGAGTTCAACACTGCAGTGAGCTATGGTGGCACCACTGCACTCCAGCCTGGGTGACAGAGCAAGACCCTGTCTCTAAAATAAATTTTAAAAAGACATATTACACTTGGACCTTGGTTAGTCTTTTCTG